CTTTCCTGGTTCTGGCCCTGGCCCTGTCCCAGCCCTGCTCTGGCCCTGGTCTGAACCCTGGCCCTGCAATAGACCTGCCTTGGTCCTGCCCAGACCCTGGCTCTGGCCCTACCTCTGCCCTGGCCATACCCTTGCCCTGGCCTGGACCCCGGTCCTGGTCCTTGTCCTGCCCCAGCCGTGGCCCTGGCCCTGCCCTGCCTGTGCCCTGTTCTATCCTGGGCTGGCCCTGCCATGGCCTGGTCTTGCCATTGCCCTGCCCTAGCTTGCCCTGCTTGTGCCCTAGATCTGCCCCGCTTGTGCCCTAGATCTGCCCCGGCCTTTGCCCCATCTTGGTTCTAGCCTTGACTCAGCCCTGGACCTTCCCTGACCTTGCCTCAGCCCTGGCACTACCCTGGCATTGCCTTGGCATTTGCCCTACTCTCTCTATGGCCTGGCTGTGGTCCTGCCCTGCTCTGCTCTTGTTCTGTCCTGGCACAGCCCTGGCCCTGGCCCTGGCCCTGCCGTATCACTGGCTCTGGTCCTGCCCTTATGCAGACCTGACCCTGCCACTGCCTTGGCTTTGGCCTGGACCTTGGCCATACAGTGACCCTGCCATGACATTTTCCTGGTCCTGGCCTGGAACCTGGCCCTGCCAAGGACTCGCCCTGGCTCTGTCATGGCCCTGGCCCGTTCCTGGATTTGGATGTGTCCTGTCCCTTATTTGCCCCGGCCCTTCCCTGGCTCTGCCATACCCCTTCTCTGGGGTAGGGCCAGGGTCAGGACCAGACCAGGGCAGGGTCAGGACCAGGGTAGGGCCATGTTAAGGCCTGAAGATGGGAAGGGCCAGGGCAGCGGCTGGACCAGGGAAGGGTCAGGGCCAGGGATGTAGTAGGACTAGGGGCAGAGCCGGCACTAGGGCTGAGCCAGGGCAGAGCAGGAGAGATTACTTTAGGCTATTACTAAAATTTTTATTTTAGATTTTTAAGATAACTATAGTAGTAGTAATGTCTATACTATGTTGTTTGTAATAGTAATAATACTTGCGGTAATCACTAAATTTTAACTAATACTATCTTTGCTTCCAGTAGTGTTCTATGAGTATAATTTTATCAACATGTAAATATGTGAGGCATTGATTCTCATAATAATTCTATATGCTAGGTACTTAAAGCATCCCCATTTTCCAAATGTAGGAAACAGGCAAAAAGAAGGTAAATACTTGGCCAGATTACTCCTGTAATCCCAGCACTTTGGGAGGCCAAGGCAGGCAGATGGCTTGAGCTCAGGAGTTTGGAACCAGCCTGGGCAACATTGTGAAACCCCATCTCTACTAAAAATGCACAAAAAGAACTAATTTAAGTTTCTTGTAGGATTCTGGTTATAAAACACTGGTCAAACACACAGGGCATGGATAGGGCAGGGCCAGGGACAAGGTCAGGCCAGGAAGGGGCCAGGGCCAAGGCAGGGCCAGAGCTGGACTTGGAGGTGTCCTGGTCTGATTTGCCCTGCCCCAACGTTGGCCCAGCCCTGCTCTGGCACGTCCTGTCATGTCCTGTCCCTGGCCTGAGCATTGGCCCTGGCCCTGTCCTGCTTCTGGCCCTGCCCCGGAGTTGACCAGGCACTGCCATGGCCCAGTCCTGCATTGCCCTGCCCTCCTCTGCCCTGGTGCTACCATGGCCCTGCTTGGGCCCTAGCTCTGCCTCGACTCTGGACCTGCCCTGACTCTGCTCAGCCCTGGATCTACCCTGACTCTGCCTTGGTGTTGCCCTCCCATCTCTATGGCCTGGCTCTGGCCATGCCTTGCACAGACCATGCTCTGCCCTGCGTGCCCCAGCCTGGGTCCAGCCCTCATCCTACCATATTCCTGACCCCAGCCATACCCTTGTTCTCGCCATGACCCTGCCGTGGCCCTCTCCTGGCCCTTCCTTGATCCTGCCCTGCCCTTCCATGCCCTGGCCTTGCCCTCACCCTGCATTGGCCCTGCACTGGTCCTGCCCTGCCCTGGCACTGCCTTGGCCCCGGCCCTGCCTTCTTCCTGGCCTTGCCTTTGCCCTGCCCTGGCCTGACCCCAGGCCTACTGAGTCCATGAAATGGCCCTGGACCTGCCTTGCCATCCTCTGTCCTGGCCCTATATTGTCCCCACCATGCTCTGGTCCAGCGCTTGCCCTAGCCCTGTTGCTAGTCCTGCCACTGCTATGGCCCTGCTCTGTTTTTGGCCGTGCCCTGTGCTACCCTAGCCCTGCCCTGCCTTGGCCTTGGCCCTACCATGGCCTTCTCTTACCCTGGCCTGGCCCTACCCTGGCCTTTTCTACCCTGGCCTTGCCCTTCCCTGGTCTTGCCCTGCCCTGGCCTTGGCTTTGCCTTATCCTGGTCCTGGTTCTGCCCTCTAGCCCTGCCCTGGCCTTCTGCTGACCCTGATCCTGCCATGGCCCTGGCCCTGCCATGTCCCTGCCCTGGCCCTGGTTCTTCCCTGCTTCTGGACCTGGCCTTGGTCCTCTCATGTCCCTGGCTGTGACCCTGCCCCTGGTTTTTCTCTGGCCATGACCCTGCCCCAGTTCTGTCCTATCCCTGGCCCTGTCTCAGTTCTGTCCTAGCCCTGGCCTTTCACAGTACTTTATGCTTAGTAAGGGCTCCATGGTGTCTGTGAGTTGAATGTTGTGTTCATAGTATCTGCCAAAACAGAAAGAAAAAAGTAAAATATTTTGATAAGAAGTTAAAGCTTTGTATATAATATGCCTTGAATTGTAAGTGCCTGTTATTAGTTGTATTACATATGGGTCATGGCTTTGTACACGTAACTCCAAACCATTGATACTGTTAAAAGGATATATGAATATATGAAAGAATGTATAAACGTAAGAATGTATCAGTATCTAATGACCTTTCCAAATTAATTTTTATTTTTAGCTCTATTAGATTTTTCTCAGTGTAACAAATGTTTATTCCTATGTAATTAAGGGTGTGTTTCCTGTACAGAATATTCATAATACCTAATTGAAAATTATATGATACAAAAATATAATACTATTTTTAGGCCAAGCATGGTGGCTCATACCTGTAATCCCAACATTTTGAGAGGCCAAGTTTGGAGAATCATTTGA